ACCACTGCTGGTATCAGCTGTTGCAGGTCAGGTTCTCTGGATTCTGACTCAGAGATGCAGATTTGCATGCAGGCAGGTTTTTGGGGAGTGCTCATGAGATCAACACCTGTGGGAGAGGGATGGAAGCAGATGGATTCCCGTGGGGAGTGAGGCAGACTGTGGAAATGCCATGCAGCCACAACCAAGATCACTGCTGGCAATCCCAGAGGGAGCTCTGGAGCTGGGGCAGTGCTTTGGAACTGTCTGCACAGGGCGCAAGAAGGCCAGGCCTTTATGCCCTACATTCGTGAGTCATTGAATGTAGGCTAATTCCAAGTAAGGAGTGCTACTTTTTTTCTGTTCGTTTGTTTTTGTTTTTATTTTTTTCTTGAGATGGAGTCTTGCTCTGTCACCCAGGCTGGAGTGCAGTGGCGCAATCTCTGCTCACTGCAACCTCCACCTCCCGAGTTCAAGCGATTCTCCTGCCTCAGCCTCCTGAGTAGCTGGGATTACAGGCGTGCACCACCATGCCTGGCTAATTTTTTGTATTTTTAGTAGAGACGGGGTTTCTCCATGTTGGCCAGGCTGGTCTCCAACTCATTACTTCAGGTGATCTGCCCACCTTGGCCTCCCAAAGTGCTGAGATTGCAGGCGTGAGCCACCACGCCTGTCCAGGAGTGCTACATTGAACAAGGCAGCGCTCTTCAGCCATGAGCAACCCTTGGAGAGGGACTCACCTGAGAGCTTTTGGCCACCAACATTCAGGATGAGTTCTGAAAGGGGTGGGAGGGGAGCATGTCTGAGTGCCAAACTGTAGCATCTATCACAGTGAACTTTGATAGAAGTTACATTAGATTTTACCACTATCCTCCTTAAATTCCTCCAATGGCTTAAAATGAAATCCATGGGTAACAGACCCTACATACTCTGGCTACTGATTACCTTCAGAAGTATCTTCTCCTTCTGGCTTATGTGCTGCAGCTATATTAGCCTTCTCTCTTGCCATTTGCTCAACAAATATTTATTGAATATTAACTATGGACCAATGTTCTATATTGGGGCTAGAACTGTGGACCATAAGCTAAATTGTGGGACTGTTTTTGTAAATAAAGTTTTATTGTGGTACGCAGCTGTGAAGAGGACACTCCGCAGACTCGGTGCCCACCAGCGGCCTCCCCTGTGTCCCTGTGACCGTGGCGGCAAAGACGGACTCAGGAGTGCAAGTTGCTGATGAAGTATGTCACATTTTTTGTGACATAAAAGTTCATAAATGCTCCACATCAGAAGAAATCAAGAAAAGAAAGAAGACTGTCATTTTTTGTCTCAGTGCAGACAAAAAGTGCATCATTGTAGAAGAGGGCAAAGAGATCTCAGCTGGAGATATTGGTGTAACCATAACTGGTCCTTTCAAGCACTTTGTGGGAATGCTTCCTGAAAAAGATTGCTGCTATGCTTTATATGATGCAAGCTTTGAAACGAAGAAATCCGGAAGAGTATTGTTTGTTTGTTTGTTTTTGTGGGCACCAGAACTACCACCTCTGAAAAGTAAAATGATCTTCACAAGCTGTAAGGATGCAATCAAAAAGAAATTTCAAGCAAATGGACCAGAAGATCTCAACTGGGCTTGTATTGCTGAAAAGTTAGATGGGTACTTAATTGCAGCTTTTGAAGGATGCTCTGTGTAGGCCATCATTCAGTGCCACAAATGGAAAGCTTC